GCCCGAGTCCCCCGCGCTCAAGAGGAGCTCCAGCCGCCGGATACCAGAGTCCAGGGAGCGTAGGCGGCCGACGAAAGGCTGGAGGGGAGGCACGGTGGGGGTCCCGCTCGAAGAGGCCCACAGGATCGGTCGGCGTCCTTTGGACAGGCCCTTGCAGGCCGGGAAGCTGGGTGCCCAGACCCAGCGGATGGGATGAGAGACTCCTCCGCAGGAGAGATTCACCCGGTCCCCAGGGCGGCCGTCCAGAGAAGCTAGGAGAGGCCGGAGGCTGTGGTTAGGGCACGTCCACAGGGCAAGACGACCCTCCATCCCGTCTCCTCTTTCTCTTCTCTGTTCTGCACTCCAGCCATCCTGGATCTTCCCACACACAACCCACCCTACTAGGCGGCCCTTATCTTGCTTCAGCCCCTCTGCGTCTATCACAACTCTCCCAGGGATCGCTTACCCCCAGGGTTCCCTTGGGCCCTCGAGAGCAGCAGCGGTAGCAGCTGCAGAAACACAGCCATGGTTAGGATGTGGTGAGGAGAAGCTGCGAGCGAATCAGCGGCGTGGGGCCGGTTGGGGGGGGACCGGAGGGAAGTTAGGCGTGGGGAGAACGGAGGGGCTGGGGGGCTCCGATAAGAGAGGGGGCGGGGCCACCAGCTGCCCAGATCCCTTTGGGAATCCTCGCAGGCAAACTCGGAGTCTTCAAATGGTTCTCACTTAAAATGTGTGCTCGGGCCATTTACACAAATGCTTTGGCCTGCTTAACTTTTCAGGTGCGCCTGTAATCCCAGCTACTTAGGAGGCTGAGGAGGGAGGATCGCTTGAGCTCAGGAGGTCGAGGTTGCAGTGAACTGTGATCAGGCCATTGCACTCCAGCCTGGGCGACAGAGCCAGCCAGACCCTGTCTCAAAAACAACAACAACAAAAACTCCTGTTTTGTAGGGGATTGTGATAACGAAATAAAGTAATACATGTAAACTGCTTAGAATACATAGGATCACTATGTAAGTGCTTGCCATTATTATTACTATTTCTATTCTTTTTTTTTTTTTTTTTTTTGAGTCAGAGTCTTGCTCTGTGGCCAGGCTGGAGTGCAATCTCGACTCACTGCAGCCTCCGGCTCCTGGATTCAAGTGAGTCTCCTGTCTCAGCCTCCTGAGTAGCTGGAACTACAGGTGCATGCCACCACACCTGACTAATTTTTGTATTTTCAGTAGAGATGGGGTTTCACCATGTTGGCCAGGATGGTCTCGATCTCTTGACCTTGTGATCCACCCACCTCGGCCTCCCAAAGTGCTGAGATTACAGGTGTGAGCCACCACACCCGGCCTACTATTTCTATTCTTATTTTAGCTTCTACCTCACCTCTCTGTGCCCATGCTGTTCCTCCTGGCTTGGTACCCTGCCCAAGTTGGCAGGTTTTGACTGGGGAGGTGCTTTGGAGCAGGTGCACACAGCCACACCTAGGACAATTGCTGCTGCTGGACTGGAGCAACAAGGCCACACCAAGCGCAAGTGGAGCACGGGTGACATCCTGAGAACCTTCATGGGAGCCTGAGGCAGCCCTACTTAGCAGACCTGTGGTGGCTCTCCTGGATGAGTAGCCCCAGCCCCTGCCTCTGCTGCTGTGGCATCACAGAAGCCATCAGTGAGTCACTTATTGCTGAGCAGGCATTGGAAATTTGGGCCACATCCTTTTGTCCATTTTCCAGGAACCAGCAGAAGCTGCCACCATGGACACTGTAAATCACAGAGGCCTTTGATGATGCTCATTCAGAGGACTGAGCAGCAGGACTCTTAGCTGGGGACCAGGAAGGGCATCTTGGCCTGAAACCAAGAACCACAATGGCATTGGCCACTAGTGGCACCTGCCTTCCCCCATCCCTCTCTCCCATCCCTACTCCCCACTCAGTCCTGCTCAGTGCCTTCCCACCCCTTGTCTTTTCTCTGGTCAGCTGCGTAGTAAGTGAGAAGGGAGGGGCTACCAGAGGCAGGGAAGGGAGGAGCCTTTGGGTTTATAAATTCCAAAAAGGCCACTCAACTCCTAGAGCTGGATCCTTGAAAATCTACTCTATCAGCTGCTGTGGTTGCCACCATTCTCAGGACCCTCGCCATGAAAGCCCTTATGCTGCTCACCCTGTCTGTTCTGCTCTGCTGGGTCTCAGGTGAGCACCTGGGGGCCCCAAAGACCTGGTTTCCATCACCTCAGCCTGACTTGTGTCTTCCCAGCTGACATTCGCTGTCACTCCTGCTACAAGGTCCCTGTGCTGGGCTGTGTGGACCGGCAGTCCTGCCGCCTGGAGCCAGGACAGCAATGCCTGACAACACATGCATACCTTGGTAACATCCCCTTCCTTAGTGGGGTGAACAGGCTGGCCGATTCCCTGCCCATTCCCACCCCTAGGTAAGATGTGGGTTTTCTCCAATCTGCGCTGTGGCACACCAGAAGAGCCCTGTCAGGAGGCCTTCAACCAAACCAACCGCAAGCTGGGTCTGACATATAACACCACCTGCTGCAACAAGGACAACTGCAACAGCGCAGGACCCCGGCCCACTCCAGCCCTGGGCCTTGTCTTCCTTACCTCCTTGGCTGGCCTTGGCCTCTGGCTGCTGCACTGAGACTCATTCCATTGGCTGCCCCTCCTCCCACCTGCCTTGGCCTGAGCCTCTCTCCCTGTGTCTCTGTATCCCCTGGCTTTACAGAATCGTCTCTCCCTAGCTCCCATTTCTTTAATTAAACACTGTTCCGAGTGGTCTCCTCATCCATCCTTCCCACCTCACACCCTTCACTCTCCTTTTTCTGGGTCCCTTCCCACTTCCTTCCAGGACCTCCATTGGCTCCTAGAAGGGCTCCCCACTTTGCTTCCTATACTCTGCTGTCCCCTACTTGAGGAGGGATTGGGATCTGGGCCTGAAATGGGGCTTCTGTGTTGTCCCCAGTGAAGGCTCCCACAAGGACCTGATGACCTCACTGTACAGAGCTGACTCCCCAAACCCAGGCTCCCATATGTACCCCATCCCCCATACTCACCTCTTTCCATTTTGAGTAATAAATGTCTGAGTCTGATAAAATGTACATTTATTATAAGAAGACCTAAG